ATAGTTACCTACGCGTTTATTATCTTCCATGCTCCTCATTCTTTTGTGTAGATCTGAGTTTCATTCTGGTATCATTTTCCTTCAATATGAAGAACTTTGTTAGGCCGGGCGCAGTGGCTCATGCCTGTAATCCTAGCACTTTGGGAGGTCGAGGCGGGTGGATCACCTGAGGTCAGGAGTTTGAGATCAGCCTGGCCAACATGGTGAATCCCCCGTCTCTACTAAAAATGCAAAAATTAGCAGGGCCTGGTAGCGGGCGCCTGTAATCCTAGCTACTCGGGAGGCTGAGGAAGGAGAATCGCTTGAACCTGGGAGGCGGAGGTTGCAGTGAGCTGAGATCGCGCCATTGCACTCCAGCCTGGGCAACAAGAGCGAGACTCCATCTGAGAAACAAACAAACAAACAAACAAAAAACAAAAAAACACGTTAATAGTTTTTGTAAAGATCTGCTGGTGACAAATTTCCTAAGATTTTTTTTTTTTTTTTGGTCTGAATACGTCGTTATTTTGCCTCCATTTTGGAGGACTTGTTTTGTTTTGTTTTTGGTGGTTATAGAATTCTAGATTGACAGCCTTTTTTTTTTTTCCAGCGCTTTACAGATGTATAGTTCTGGATTCAGTACAGGTTTGCACAATCTATAAACCGCATTTTAAAGAAAAATGAAAAAACTGGAATATGATTATATGAAGATTTACTGAAATGGAAAGGTGGAAGTCATTGAAAAAAGCAGATTAAGAAGAGTACATACAGTGTGACTTTGTATTAATAAAAAAGTATTACATATATGTTTGTGTAATATATATGTATGATCCGTAAAGATATGTACAATAGGGTGTTAATAGTGGTCAGTGGTAATCTCTGGGGCGAAGGGGGGGTGGTATTGGAGTACGTTTTATTTTCTCACTTTAGCCTCCACTGGAGCGTATATTAATCACCCCGGTGTTAACCGCCGCTCCCACCCTTGGGCCAGTCCGCGTCAGTGAGAACTTGGCCGATGCGCGGTGCTTGGTCAACCCCGGTAACCGTCACACTGCTCGTGTTACAAGAAAACCAGCCAGGGTTCTGCTTTTCTGCTCTGCCGCAGCCTTTAACACCTGCCAGGGTTCTGTCCGAGTGTATGGGTTTCGTAGTCCTCCTCTCCAAGGCGTTGACTGAGCACAGAGCACCGGCCGCCGCCACATCCCACTCTGGCGCGGGGTCTGCGGAGCCACAAATCCAGCCAGGAACCGAGTGCCGCCCGATCCGAGCATCCGTCGCATTTTGACCTGGGGTTCCCGGGTCTCAAGGCCCACTTTCTGGGGCAGGCAGTGGGGAGAGAAGCCCAAGCTGGGGTATGGGCAGTTGCAGTGCGGTGGAAGGGGAAAGCTCGGGCGAGAGCTTGGCTGGACCCTCAGAGGAGGGGTCCGGGGAAGGCGGGACCGCAGGCTCCGGGAAAGGAGAGAGAGATAGGGACGGAGGAGGGGCGGAGGGGGAGTAAGAAAGAACTAAGAACCACTCGAAAGCAATCAGAAAACTTGGCGTTTCCAGACATTTTTTTTTTTTTTTGTAGGGGGAACAGGCTCTCACTCTGTCGCCCAAGCTGGAGTGCAGTGGTGCGATCTCGACTCACTTTACCCTGGACTTCCTCGGGCTCAAGTGATCCTCCAGCCTCAGCCTCCCGGGCATCTGAGACTACATTTGAGTCTACAGGCGCGCGCCACTAAGCCTGAGTAATTTTGTTGTTGTTGTTGTTGTTGTTGTTTACTGCCTCTCTCTACATGTTTCTGCATACAGGTCTTTCAGGACTGATTTTGGTGGAAGAAGACAGCAGGCGGTGGGCATTCACTGTGCTGGTGGGAAGTCTGGTTACATTAAGAAAGGAATTCTAGCAAAGTTATTCTGTAAATACAACAGAATCAGTTGCTTTTGTTAAATATATTGGTAAGCTTCCTGATTTTTTTCACCTGAATTCTCAATTTGTTATTGAATAGTTCAGTTTTATTTAGGGTTTCAATTTTATTTAGGAAACAATATCTCTACCTTACAAAGAATCTGCAAGTAGCACTGACTATAATACCTTTATACCCAAAGGAAGAGCTGGGATAGAGCTCCCTAAGACTTTTCTGCCTGCAAAAGATATGGGTGGGGTTGCCATTTGAATACAGTTACCAATGAAAAACTATCAGCTTATCTAGGCTTTAACAATAAAGTTCATGGGGGTAAAGAGAAAAGATTTAACTTTGAAGTCCCCATATATCAAAAAGAATATTTTACAGGTAACTTGACAAAGATGTTTCAGTGGTCTCGGAATGCAAGACAGAATCCTGACGGTAGAAATTTCTAGGCAAGGGTCTAAATTAGGCAAACTGGTAAGATTGTGAATGTCCCAGCCTTTATTTCTGAATCTTGACCTCTGAACTCTGCTGCCTCTCTCTAAACATGTTTCTGCCTACAGGTACTTCAGGACTGATTTTGGTGTAAGAAGACAGCAGGTGTACACTTGATGATGCTACTTCCTTACCTCTCATTCATTCCTCAACCCATTGTAAAATAATGTCAATTAATATAGGTTCCTTTGCTGAACACCTGTGAACCAAAGCATAGTTTTAAATGCTTGTTGTAAACTATCTGAGTTAATCTTCATAATAACAGTCACAGGTGGCTGCACCATGTTTTATAGTAAGAAAATAGAGTTAGAAAGAGTAAATATCTAGACTAATATAACAGTACTAAATGGCAGAACTGGAATTCAAGCCATCTTCATTGACTCTGTTCTCCAAGACCTTAGCCCCTGGTTTATTGCCTCCTGATGCCCATTTCCCAGGTGTCTGAAGAGCATTTTTCAAAGTCACAGTTAACCTTAATTTTACTAAACTTAGGTTTAGTAACACTTTCCAGTCATTACCTAGCTGTATCTGTCAGCAGTATTAGACATCTTAAAACCTTGGCAGGTGACTTTGTTCCAGGCTTTGTTAATACCAAATACCCTTGATTTTTCTCTTACTTCTTTGATTTTTCATACTCAGACTTTTCTACAGTCTCCTTTTCAATGTGGTCTTCTTTTACTTATCTTCTAAAGTTGATGTTCATGGAGAATCTGTTCCAAACCTAGATGTTCTCATGCCATGGTACACATGCCCCTCAGCTGATCCACTACTTCTGTGTTTCAATGCTAATGATTTCACCTGGCCAGTTCTAGTGCATCTTTTAAGTCTTGGCCTAAATGGAACCTACTCCTGGAAGTCTTATGGAACCATGGTCTCCAGATTCGTTCAGATACCCTATTCAATGTGTTTTCCCTCTTAGAGCCCATGTCACAGATGATGGTAAAGGCTAATTTCATTAGTTCCCTTCCCTGCCAGCCAGTCAGCTCCTAAAGAGACTATACCTGTCTTTCTTGCTATTGTCTTATCCCAGCACATATTAGACACGTTTTAAATATTTTCTAATAAATGAATTGCAGGCCTGTAACAATTTTTTAATCAAAAATGAAACAAATATTCTAATACTTTAAGGTGCAAGTTCAACATGGAGGCAAATCACTGCTCCCTGGGTGTGTATCCATCTTACCCAGACCTGGTCATCGATGTCGGAGAAGTGACTCTGGGAGAAGAAAACAGAAAAAAGCTACAGAAAACTCAGAGAGACCAAGAGAGGGCGAGAGTTATACGGGCCGCGTGTGCTTTATTAAACTCAGGAGGAGGAGTGATTCAGATGGAAATGGCCAACAGGGATGAGCGTCCCACAGAGATGGGACTGGATTTAGAAGAATCCTTGAGAAAGCTTATTCAGTATCCATATTTGCAGGCTTTCTTTGAGACTAAGCAACACGGAAGGTGTTTTTATATTTTTGTTAAATCTTGGAGTGGTGATCCTTTCCTTAAAGATGGTTCTTTCAATTCCCGCATTTGCAGCCTTAGTTCTTCATTATACTGTAGATCTGGCACCTCTGTGCTTCACATGAATTCAAGACAGGCATTCGATTTCCTGAAGACCAAGGAAAGACAGTCCAAATATAATCTGATTAATGAAGGGTCTCCACCTAGTAAAATTATGAAAGCTGTATACCAGAACATATCTGAGTCAAATCCTGCATATGAAGTTTTCCAAACTGACACTATTGAATATGGTGAAATCCTATCTTTTCCTGAGTCTCCATCCATAGAGTTTAAACAGTTCTCTACAAAACATATCCAACAATATGTAGAAAATATAATTCCAGAGTACATCTCTGCATTTGCAAACACTGAGGGAGGCTATCTTTTTATTGGAGTGGATGATAAGAGTAGGAAAGTCCTGGGATGTGCCAAAGAACAGGTTGACCCTGACTCTTTGAAAAATGTAATTGCAAGAGCAATTTCTAAGTTGCCCATTGTTCATTTTTGCTCTTCAAAACCTCGGGTAGAGTACAGCACCAAAATCGTAGAAGTGTTTTGTGGGAAAGAGTTGTATGGCTATCTCTGTGTGATTAAAGTGAAGGCATTCTGTTGTGTGGTGTTCTCGGAAGCTCCCAAGTCATGGATGGTGAGGGAGAAGTACATCCGCCCCTTGACAACTGAGGAATGGGTAGAGAAAATGATGGACGCAGATCCAGGTAAGAGGGAACCAGATTCTCCCTTCCTGACCTATAGTGTAAATTAAAATGTTCTTTCTTTCAGAGTTTCCTCCAGACTTTGCTGAGGCCTTTGAGTCTCAGTTGAGTCTATCTGACAGTCCTTCACTTTGCAGACCAGTGTATTCTAAGAAAGGTCTGGAACACAAAGCTGATCTACAACAACATTTATTTCCAGGTACTGACTGCCAGTTTTTACATCAGGAGAGATGAAAACATCTTTCTATTTTCTTCCTGTCTAGTTCCACCAGGACATTTGGAATGTACTCCAGAGTCCCTCTGGAAGGAGCTGTCTTTACAGCATGAAGGACTAAAGGAGTTAATACACAAGCAAATGCGACCTTTCTCCCAGGGAATTGTGATCCTCTCTAGAAGCTGGGCTGTGGACCTGAACTTGCAGGAGAAGCCAGGAGTCATCTGTGATGCTCTGCTGATAGCACAGAACAGCACCCCCATTCTCTACACCATTCTCAGGGAGCAGGATGCAGAGGGCCAGGACTACTGCACTCGCACCGCCTTTACTTTGAAGCAGAAGCTAGTGAACATGGGGGGCTACACCGGGAAGGTGTGTGTCAGGGCCAAGGTCCTCTGCCTGAGTCCTGAGAGCAGCGCAGAGGCCTTGGAGGCTGCAGTGTCTCCGATGGATTACCCTGCGTCCTATAGCCTTGCAGGCACCCAGCACATGGAAGCCCTGCTGCAGTCCCTCGTGATTGTCTTACTCGGCTTCAGGTCTCTCTTGAGTGACCAGCTCGGCTGTGAGGTTTTAAATCTGCTCACAGCCCAGCAGTATGAGATATTCTCCAGAAGCCTCCGCAAGAACAGAGAGTTGTTTGTCCACGGCTTACCTGGCTCAGGGAAGACCATCATGGCCATGAAGATCATGGAGAAGATCAGGAATGTGTTTCACTGTGAGGCACACAGAATTCTCTACGTTTGTGAAAACCAGCCTCTGAGGAACTTTATCAGGTAAGCAGTTGGATCTTACGTCTTTAAGTTTTAAAACCTGAGTGTATTCTTTTAATTTTTACAGTGATAGAAATATCTGCCGAGCAGAGACCCGGGAAACTTTCCTAAGAGAAAAATTTGAACACATTCAACACATCGTCATTGACGAAGCTCAGAATTTCCGTACTGAAGATGGGGACTGGTATAGGAAGGCAAAAACCATCACTCAGAGAGAAAAGGATTGTCCAGGAGTTCTCTGGATCTTTCTGGACTACTTTCAGACCAGTCACTTGGGTCACAGTGGCCTTCCCCCTCTCTCAGCACAGTATCCAAGAGAAGAGCTCACCAGAGTAGTTCGCAATGCAGATGAAATAGCCGAGTACATACAACAAGAAATGCAACTAATTATAGAAAATCCTCCAATTAATATCCCCCATGGGTATCTGGCAATTCTCAGTGAAGCTAAATGGGTTCCAGGTGTTCCAGGCAACACAAAGATTATTAAAAACTTTACTTTGGAGCAAATAGTGACCTATGTGGCAGACACCTGCAGGTGCTTCTTTGAAAGGGGCTATTCTCCAAAGGATGTTGCTGTGCTTGTCAGCACCGTGACAGAAGTGGAGCAGTATCAGTCTAAGCTCTTGAAAGCAATGAGGAAGAAAATGGTGGTGCAGCTCAGTGATGCATGTGATATGTTGGGTGTGCACATTGTGTTGGACAGTGTCCGGCGATTCTCAGGCCTGGAAAGGAGCATAGTGTTTGGGATCCATCCAAGGACAGCTGACCCAGCTATCTTACCCAATATTCTGATCTGTCTGGCTTCCAGGGCAAAACAGCACCTATATATTTTTCTGTGAAGTGACTATTAGGAAGAACTCCAAACCAAAATACTGTGTAAATGTCTATGGGTGACAGTCTGCTGATGGTAGAAACCTTTCTTTTTAGTTCACAAGTCAGTTAGAGATTTGGACAGAGCTGACACAAAGAGTTTGGAGCTCCCCCATTTCTGGCTCTCCTTTCAGGGGTTCCTCCCCCAACTCTTTTCAGCAGTGGTGGCTGCCCCCCATTCTGACCCCTGACTCTTGCAGCCAGAAAGATGGTGGTTTTCTAAAGGAACTTTAGCTGTGCTGCACAATGCAGACCTGTGTCTTGCTCTCTGGGTAAAAGCCATAAAAATAAGAAACTCAGCCTGTGGCCTTTCTTCCAAGGCTGGAGTTCTCGAGTTCTTTTATGTGACTTCGTGTAGTTTGTTGCTTTAAAAAATTTGTCCAGAATTGTTTTCTGCAGAAGCATGGTCTGTTAGGAGCTTACAGGCCATAGGAGAAGCAGTTGTTTCCTGAATTTATCTTTGCTGTATTCATTTAGGGCTTGGGAGAGTCCCAAGATAATTCAGTCACTGTCAGATTAATCATTTCGGCAGAACAAACAATATTGTTATGATTATTTAATCCTTAAAATTGTGATCTCCAGAGTTTGTTATCAGAATAACCCAGACCAAGGCTTAATTGTAATAGTGAACATTAATGGTACCTTTACAGAGAAATTATAGGCCAAGAGAAAATGCTGGCTTTCAGTAGAAGTTAATATTAGAAACCCAAATCTGGTTCTGAAAGTGTGTATCAGATGTACGGTGAACAAACTTGGGAAAGATTTTCTTTAAAAATCAATGAGCGTTGGCCAGGCACGGTGGCTCACACCTGTAATCCCAGCTGTTTGGGAGGCTGAGGCAGGTGGATCACCTGAGGTCAGGAGTTCAAGACCAGCCTGGCCAACATGGAGAAACCCCATCTCTACTAAAAATACAAAAATTAGCAGGGCATGGTGGTGCATGCCTGTATCCCAGCTACTTGGGAGGCTGAAGCATGAGAATCACTTGAATCCTGGAGGCAGAGGTTGCAGTGAGCTGAGATCATGTCACTGTACTCCAGCCTGGGCAACAGAGTGAGACTGTCTCAAAAAGAAGAAGAAGAAAAAAAATGCAGTGAGTTTATGTTGTTACATTGTAACATCTCAGCGTAGCTGTATGCATTACTCTATAGCATAACTACTTAAGTTTTATGTCATTCTTGAACTGTGATTTTTTTTTCTATTTGCTTTCATAGTTTGGTGGGCCATTGTTATGGACTGAATGTTTGTGTCCCATCCTCACCCCTAAATTCCCATGTTGAAGCCCCAACCTTCACTGTGGAGCTGGGGCTGCTAAGGAAGTAATTAAGGTTACACGAAGTCACAGTGGAGAATCTGATCTGCTAAGACTGGTGTCCTTATAGGGAGAGACCCCAGAGAGCTTGTTCCCTTCCTCCCTGTGCACACAAACAAGAGGGCATGGGAGCACACAGAGAGATGGCAGCCACCTACAAGCCAAGAGGAGAAGCCTCACAATGAACCCCCCCCCCCACCCTGCTGGCACCTATGTCTTCGACTTCCAGCCCCCAGACTGTGAGAAATAAATTTCTGTTGGTTCAGCCATCCAGTCTCTAGTGTTTTGTTATTGCAGCCTGAGAACACAGCTGTATGATCATTCATCAAACTAAAAACACTGATACTTAACAATGCTAATGCAATTACTTATTTGCTTTTCAGTCTCTACAAAACATTCTAAAACACTAATCTAAATACTAACAATAAAATATTTGCATAACTAATGAAAATTAAGAAACCACATGCCCAATATTCCATTTATAAGTAATCCTATTTGGCTGATTTCCCTCCATATTGTAAGTTTTGAACTTTTCTGCCAGTCTTTCTCCTATTTGTGTTAACTCATGGAATTCCAGTTGTCTAGCCTTGAAATTGTAGGCTCTTCTAACTTGAGCAAAATCTGACAGATCAGCAAAATAAGGAGAAAAATATTTCTTCTTTCTTTCTGGCTGCATTAAATGAGATACAGCTCAGCACCAAAAAGCTATCTTTGTAAATGTTCTTAGTAAACTCCCTGGTCTTTGGAGTTATTTCAGCCTTTGAGAGTAATTCTTTAAAAGTCTAATTCTGACTGGTTGAATCTCTCTATATGATTTATTGCCCTAGTAATATTTGAAACAGTATCATATTTTAAAATATATAAATATTTATGAATTTTTGTTCAGCCCAAAGAGGATTACTGATGCTTTCTTCTTTTTCCATATGATGAGGAAATGTTTAGCTTATATATTTATTGCATTTCTGTTTTAAATAAAAAATTGAGAGTTTGTGTTTCATTAAACTGAAAAAAAAGGTTCTGTAAAATAAATGATTAAATGGAGGAAAAGGAGAAGACTGAGGCCAGCAACTCCATGATACAGCCAAAAATGAGCCAGTAAAAGATTAAGCAAGATTAACTGTAAATTTTTTTTTTTTTTTTTTTTAAAGAGAAAAGGTCTCACTGTGTTTCCCAGGCTGGAGGGTAGTGGTGTGATCATAGTTCACTAGAGCCCTGAACTCCTGGGCTCAAGTGATCCTCTTGCCTTAGCCTCCCATTGCTGGGATTATAGGCATGAGCCACTGTGTCAGGCTTAATTGGGTTTTGATGGGTACCTGCCTATCTCTGTAATTTGGCTCTAGTCATATAGGACCTGCTTCATTAAAGATCTGAAAATCTATCCAGCCATTGTAAAATGAAACAAAATGTTTTGAAAATTTAAATTAGCCTTTTATTTTAGTTCAGACATATAGAAAAGTTGCAAGCATAGTACAGAAAGTTCCTATATACCCCACTTAGTGCCCTCCTTTTTAAAATTTTTTTAAACCTAGCTTATTTCCTTTAAGATTTCTGAGAATTCCAGGAATGCTCACAGATCTGTCCTTGTAGTCTCCTGCCACTTCTTGCTATGGAGTGCTGTACCAAGGTCTCTGCTAGTTTCTAGTTGGCTTGACATAATGACTTTCCTAAACTTCTTCTGCTCTGAATCTCAAGCATGGAAAGCGGTCACATCTTTTGTTTCACGAATTAACAGTCAACACCTGGCCCTACTTTTAACAAAACTTAGTAAAGCCTTGAGCATAGTGAAAGACAAATATTTAAATTATATATTAGCAGGAGGCTGAGGTGGGAGGATCATATGAGGCCAGCCTGGGCAGCATAGCATGACCCCCCCCTCGAGAAGACAACAAAAAATTATCTGGGTGTGGTGGTGTGCTCCTGCAGTCCTAGCTATTCCAGAGGCCGAGGCGAGAGGATCGCTTGATTCCAGGAGTTCAAGGCTGTAGTTAGCGATAATCGTGTCACTGAATCCTAGCCTGGGCAACAGAATAAGACCCCATGTCTAACAAAATAATAATAAAACAATCAAAAGTTTAAAATTAGTTATTAAATGTCAGTGTGCCCAGAGTCCTTTGACCACAGATGATCCTGATGGCCTTCTCTCGCCTTGTCCCTGTGCCTCCTTCTACCATTTTTCTTCCTGAGATTCAAAAGTAAGTAGCGGACAGGGTTCCCATTTACCACTAAATACTTCAGTGGGTGTTTCCTAAAAGGACATTTATAGTACCATCATCAAAATCAGTAAATTAACCCTGATACTATTATCTAATCTGTAGACTTTATTGAATTATATCAGTTGTGCCTCAAGTGTCTTTATGTTTTTTTCTCAAAAGAGAAAAAGTTCTGGTCCAGGATTTGATCTAAGATCATGCATTGTATTGAGCTTTCCTTTCTTTTAAGTCTCATTTAATCTGGAGATGTTAATCTGTCTTTGTCATATCTTTGACACTATTGAAGAGGACTGGCCTATTATTTTGCAGAGTATCTGATTTTGGGTCATTTCATGTGTTCTCATGATTAGATTCAGGTTATGCATTTTTGGCATGAATTCCATAGAAGGGCTGTTACGGTTCTCAGTTCACGGTATTAGAAGGCACTTGATAGTGATTAGTTCCATTCCTGATGATGTTAACTCTGATCATTTGGATAAAGTGGCGTCTGCCAGGTTTCCCTACTGTGCAGTTACAATTTGCTTTTTGTAATTAATAAAGTGTGTGTGTGTGTGTGTGTGGAGGGGGGGTGTTTTTGCTTCTGAACGCATAATATTTGAGATTTTTTTCTAATTAAAAAGTAATTATTCAAAGAGTTCAGAGAACTGATACTGATCACATTCTTTGACCCCACATGCAAATACATTATAAACTAGTAATAAAACGGTAACTAGAAAAATGTTCATATCTTTTGGAATTAAAAAAGTGTTTAACTCGTGGATCAAAGCAGAAATTCTGTAACCATTGTCACAGCAGGTTCTAACAAGCAAGTTTAAGGAGGAGAGAATTTCAGTCCTAGAGAATTTCAGTCTTATTCAAATGCTTTCCTAGAAAGAGGAAACAGTTCCTAACTAATTTCATGAGGCTGGCATAATCTTGATAACAAGTCTGATAGGTAAAGTATGAAAGGAAAATTGCAGGTCACTCAATTATCACTCAAATATCTACATGAAAAATTCTAAACAAAATTTTAGCAAACAAAATCCAACAATTTGTAAAAGTGATAATACACCACGACCAAGGTGGTTCAAGTCAGGAATTCAACGTTGATTTTGGCGTTAAAAAATCAATCATCAGGCCCAGTGAGGTGGCTCACTCCTGTAATCCCAGACTTTCTGGAGGCTGAAGGAGGAAAGATCCTTCAGGCCAGAAGTTTGAGTCTGCACTGAGCTGTGACTGCATCACCGCACTCTAGCCTGGGTGCCAGTTTGAGACCCTGTCTCCAAGAAAAAAAAATTAATCAGTGTAATTCACCACAGATTAAGAGTTCAAAAGAGAAAAATCACATGATCATCTGAATAGAGGAAAAAGCTTTTGATAAAGTTCAACATCCATTCATAATAAGGACTCTCAGCAACTTAGAAGTATAAAAACACTTTTGGAAATCAACAAAGGGAATTTACAGCATGAACAAACAGCAAGCCAGCATGGTGGCTCACACCTGTAATCTCAGCACTTCCAGAGGCCAAGGCAGGAGAATCACTTGAGCCCAGGGGTTAGAGACAAGCCTTGGCAACATAGCAAGATCCTGGCTCTACAAAAAATAAAATAAAATGAAATAAAATTTAAAAATTAGCTGGGTTTGGTGGTGTGTGCCTGTAGTCCCAGCTACTGGGAGGCTGAGGTGAGAGGATCACTGGAGCCCAGGAGGTGAAGGCTGCAGTGGGCTAAAAACAACCAGAACAACCCCCCAACCCCCTCCCCGCAAAACACTATAAAGAATAGCAACACAAGGTTCAATGTAAACTTTGATATGGTGTTTTACCTCTGAGGAGAGGCTTATTGTTAATATTCTTTAGCCGTGTAAGGGGTTCACAGATGTTCATACTTTTGTTCTTTATACCTTATATGTATTCTATAAATATTGTTTCTACTCAATAGTTAATAAAAACATAATTTAAAAGTTCTGTGAATGTTTTTACTCTGCTCACTTTTGAGG